AGGAGAGAATATAGCTTTTAGTCATTTAGTCTCTATGTGGTCCTTCCTTGATTTTCTAAGGGTCCTGAGTCTGTGGTCCCAGAAATAGACAAAAACATGTGCAGGGCATCATAGACTCTTGCTAGGCTGGAAGTAGAGTTCCTCTCTTGTAGCCAATGTCCTCTTCTCCTCACCCTTCCACTCCCGAAATACACACACTCAATATACAGTGGCCAGCACATCTGTTTTATGGGACCAAGAAGCTGAATCCTAAAGGTTAATGAAGGAAAGATACGCAGAAAGTCCAGCACTTTCCTAATTCAGCAGCACACAGGTTTTCACGTCTAATATTTAATTTACGTAATTTATTTTCAATCTCAATTTAATTGCTTTTCTTGAAAAGATGTTTGGGACAAGGTCAACAATGAGGGAGGAATGTCACCGGGTCGGGATCTGGAAACAATCAGCTCTGTATGGTTTTAAAGATGAAGCGCCAAGATCTTAAGGAACCTGAATTCCTGGTGAGCAATCAAGTTCTTTAATCGGCCCCCAGCAGGATGTCAACGGCGTAAAAGACAAAAAGAAAATCTATTTTAAAAGATAGATTTTGTGTTTTTAGATTAATTTTTAAAAAGCGAACCCACCACAAACTTCCCAGTTTTTAAAGAAAAGGCCTCTCCCACCGCAGAGCCCTCCCGAACCATGGGACAGCTCAGCGGCAGCGTCCCACCGGCTGCCCGCAACCGGTGCCGCGAGCTCGGAGTGCAGCGCTGGGATCTCGCGTGCTCCGGGACAGCGGGCTCCTTGAGCGCCGCGGGGCGGGGCGTGGGGCAAGACCCGCCGGCCGCTCCCTTCCCCACAGCGCTTAGAGAAGCAGCGAGCGCCTTTCCTCCTGTCCCGGAGTCCTAGCCTGGCCCGAGCTACCTCCAGGGCGCCCGCTGCTGCGGTGGCAGGAAGTCCCCGGGAACTACAAATCGAGGCATGCTGGGAACATTCTCCCGCTCCTCCCAGGAAATGTCCTTTGTCCAGCCCTACAGGAAGCCCCAGTGAGGAGTCAGCCGGGCAGCCAGCCAGCGAGCCAGCCAGCCAGCCAGCCAGCCAGCCAGCCAACCAGCCAGCCAGCGGGCCACCCAGCGGCCGCTGCAGCCGCCGCCGCCGCACAAGGGCAGACGCGCTGCGGTGCGGGGCTCGGGCCGGGGCGCTCGGTGCCCTAGCTCCTCGCCGCGCCAGCCGCCTCGCAGGTAGGAGCGTGGCTGTGGCTGGGCTCAACCGCTGCTAATTCAAACAACTGCTTTTTTTTTCTAGCCAACAAGATGTTCTGTTTTTCTCTAGTAAAAACAGCAGAGAATCCAAAACCTGTTAAGTCAGCCATCACTTCTGAGGATCACATGAAGTTAAGTTTGAAGAACATTTTCTATGTTTTTTTCTAGAGGAAAAATAACTGAAACTACAATAGGAAAAAAATTATCAGGAGTCAGGAAGAAAACAAGAAAAATGCAGTTCAGTGAAATGTTGTCACTAAAGCCAGAGCACTAAACTCATGAATATGACAGAGCGGGTTGGGAGAATGTGGTGCAAGGGAGATTGTACCTAAAAGGAATCCAGTAATCTGAAGGGTGGCCCCATCCTCTACCAACTTGACACCTTTGTGAATTCAAGTTATGAGATTTGCTCATTATCTGTGGATACATTCTCTACAGCAAAATGTACTTGGAGTGGTGCTGTCCCTGCCACCGGGCCCACATCTATACAACTTCCCATATGGGGACTGCAAAGCTGTTAAAGCTCAGGTTGGAGCTAAGAAACTGTATTTGTAGTAATGGGTCACATTGGATGAACTGAGTCCTTGATCCCATGGTGCAGTTAATATGAACTAGGCCTCCCTATGTTGCAGTTTTGTGTAACTCTCAGAATGCCCTTCTTTATCTGGGTATTTGCATGTTATTCTTTGCAGGCAAGATAACTTTGCTAACACTTTGAAGATTTGTTAGGAAAGAGTTGATGACTTTGTCCAGATTGTAATTCTTTTTCCTTTGAGAGGAGAAGGATTAAATAACAAAGCATTTTGTGTACTGGGTAGGTTATGGTTTGATTAATGTGATTTTACTCACTGCCCAAGTAAGCAGCTGATAGGAGCCATAAACCTGGGGTCAAGCTTATAAATTAGATACGTCCAAGAGAGGCAGGGTGTTACAGTCTTGAGGAACAACTTCCCTCCCTCTTAGTGCACCTGTCACATAATGTGAGTGGCTAGGAAGTGAAGAGCAGGTGAACTAATGATGCTGGGAGACCCAAATCACAAGTGTGAATTAGCCAAGCACCAAAGGTTATGTTGGATTGAGTAGCAAGGGGAGATTGAAACCAAGGTTAATATGCCAGTGATTTAGGCTCGTGTCTGCCCTTAACTGGTGTGTTCATGGGCAATTTACTTAACCTTTCTTGGTCTCCATTGCCTGACTCATCTGTAAAATAGGGTGTTAGGTGAGATCACCAAAGTGGTGATCTCAGGCAGGTTCCATTTGCTAGGTCCCTCGCTCTCCATATGTGTTTGAAATTTACTGATATTTTTGTCTGTGCTACTCCCTGCTTTTGGACTTACTGCCATTATCTTCTCTTTTCCACCAGCACGCCAAAAGATCTTGTGGCATATAGTGGTGAAACTGCTCTTATCCCCCTTACCCAAAACCACTCTGTATCATTTTTGAATTGTTATGATAAGGAAATGTATCATGAGTCCTTTGTAATAGTGGTTTATAACAGGGTTTTTGTTTTCGTTCCACGGATCCTTTCAGAGTCCAAGAAAAAGCTATGGGCCTTCTCATCAGGAGAAAGTGTCTACAGACACATTTCCGTATGGTTGCAGGGAGTTCACGGATTCTGAAGGCCCTCAGGCTAAGAACTCATGCTCAAGAAAAATACCATTACTCTATTTGCAAGTTTGTGTAGTACTGTTGCTCTCTTTGGGAAATGCTAGGAACTAAAGGTAAGGAACCCAGACTGAACCTGATGAATGACTTAGTAACGTGATGTTCAAGTTATGAATGAGTCCCAGACACGCAAGCCTCCTTCTTGAGATAGATGCATCACTTCCTGGAGGAAAGCTGTGTCCTGTGACTGGGTGTGTGCATCCTAGATTTACTGTGCACCATTGGCTGAAACAGAAAATATCTGTGAGCTTTCAGTTCTCATGTAAAGTAGGAGCATAATATCTTCTAGTTGCTCTCTTCGTAGTGTGATATGAAGCAATTTGACTGGCATCCTCAGAGTTTCTCTGAGCACTGTCTGACAACACTATCTAAATTTAAAAGTTCTCAGTTTGGGCTAGTAAAGTACTGTTCCTGTCAGAGTTCATCTCATGGAGATCACATTTTCATAAATCACTACTGTGTTATCTTCCTTTTCATCTGTACATGATCTTCCATTTTTCATCCCCTTAGAAGGTGATTCTAGGGAGGACCAATAATTGATGTACTTAATCTACTGGACACTCACATCCTTTCATTAGTTTGTCTGTCCTGGGGATAAAGCATTCCCCTAATAGAATTGTCACAACTAGGACCCCTAATCCAGTTTATTCCTTCTTGGTTTGGAGTGTAGAGTTGCTGCATTAATGGTGGAAATAAACAAGTTCTGGTGGGCAGGATCATTTTTTAGTTGTTTGGAAATATAAAAGTAGATGAAAATGGAAACAGAATCTGATTCTATTTTGAACATAACAGCTATTCCTTTATCTCATTTTTAAAAAGAGCAAAAAGCATCAAACTTAAGTTTCTATTAGTATCTTTGCTCCACTGCCCCTTCTCCCACTTCCCATGAGCTCTGTTCAGTATTAAGCCTTGTAACCACTCTTGTTCTGGCATGATTTATAAAAGCAGGCTATTCCTTTTATGGAAATCACTGATATTTTATTATGTTCTGGCCAAAACTTAAATGAACATAAATAACCCAAAATTTCAGAAAAAAATATAATTATCCATTTCAAAACTTTTTATAAGCTTTCTAGTAAATATATAAAAGTAGATAAAGTAGTGTAATAAGCCTATATATACCACCATCCAGCTTCAACAGTGGTCAATATATGACCAATATTGTTTCATCTGTACCCCAGCCCCTTCCCCTTTGTCCGGGAGTTATGTTGAAGCAAATTCTAGACATATCATTTCACTTGTAAATATTTCATTATATATCTCTTAAAGATATAAGAACTCTTTGTACACTTAATCTCAGTACCAACACCTGACAAAATGAAGTTCCTTGATATCAAATATCTAATTAGTATTCACAGTTCCTCCGTTGTCTTATAATTTGTTTCTGTAATTTGTAAGTTTGAGTTGGCATTCAAATAAGGTCAGTATATTGGGGTTGGTTGATATTGTTTATGTTTTTTGACCTACAGGTCTCTCTACTTTCCCCTTTCTTTGCCATTTTTGTCACTGTTGCATTGTTATTGAAGAAAGTGGATCATGTGTGTTACATTCTTTCCTATGATCTGGTTTTTGCTGATAATCTGTTATTTTTAAGGAAATAAGAGTAACAGGTATGTAATTATTTCAAACCTGTTTTTAAGTGTATGCAAATGTTTTACTTCATGCTGAAAACTAGCTGTGGAAGTTAACACTTAATTAGGCAGGAAAATTCAGGCATCAGGTGACTTCTTTACATTTTTATTCCTGTTTTTTCTTTTTGGAAGATATCTTGGCAGATTATAGGGAGAGGTGTCACTTACCCACTGCTGAAATGCACTGGGCTGGAACACGCCAGCCATTCTTCATCAACAACACCAAACAGTTATTTTGGGCAAAGAATTAGAAGAGCGGTTGTTTTGTTGTTGTTGAATATACAGTGGGAAGCTGGGGTGATTGAATGTGTGCCTCAAGTCCTTTGGCCCCAACACCCCTCTCTCCTTATTTGCTATGATAAGCATTCTCTTGAGGGCTATTCATTACAGTGGAAATATGATCACAGAATCATCTGGGTTGGAAAAGACTTCCTGAGGTCACCTGGCCCCATCTGGCAACGTTAATATGGGATTCCAGCATCAACTTTCCCAGAACAAGGCTGTCTGTTAACAACTCACATAGCTCACATAAACCCCTGGTGCAGTCTTAACCTGTTTTCTCTTTTGTCCTTCAGTGAAATAGATGATTAAATTGCATGTCTTTCTGCTGTAGGAGTGTTACACAACTAGGACCCCAATCCAGATAACACACACATGTGGCTGTGTAGATCTTTAAGATTAATCTTGATTTTTCCCTGCCATCCTCTATAGCACATATACCCTGAGACTCTATTCAACTATCTGTATGTAGTAATGATTTTCATGAAAAATGTTTAAATGCGTAAATATGATGCAATTACTGCAGACTACACCTTTAAGCTACAGTATGTATGATGGTTAATTTTATGTGTCAATTTGGCTGGGCCACAGAATGCCAAGATTTGTGGTCAAACATTATTCTGGGTGTTTTGTGAGTATGTTTTTTAGATGAGGATAACATATAAATCAGTGGACTTCGAGTACATTGCCCACCATAATGTGGGTGGGCCTCATCCAATCAGCTGAAACCTGAATAGAACAAACAGACTGATCTTCAGAGGAATCTTCTGCATCTGCTCTCTTGGGTCTCCAGCCTGTCAGCTGACCCTACAGATTTTGGACTTGCCAGACCCCATAATGGCATGAGCCAGTTCTTTATGATAAATCAATCTCTCTCTCTCTCTCTCTCTATACACACACACACACACACACACACACACACACACACATCCTATTGGTTCTCTTAGGAGGACCCTGATTAATCAGTGTGCAAAAACAAAAAGAAAAGACAAGTATATGTCCTCAATTTATCTGGCTATTTTTTGAAGATGTGTTTTATATTAAAGAGATGCAAAGATCACTGGAGACACCATCCGCAAAATTGAGAGTCTGGCCACAACTCTTCTAGTAAAACCTGACTTTCAGTCACTTTCCCTTTCTAGCCTTAGTTTCATCTCTGTAAAAGAAGGTTAAACGAAGGGATTTCCAAGGTCTGTGATTTCCTGAAATGCAAACATGGAACATTTGAGCCAGCTGCTGAGAAAGTGTCTAGAGATAATAATTCTGAGGGCTGCCCAAAGTTTCTCTTACTAAACAAAACAACTGAGGGTGTAAAACAGTAGTGGTGGTGGAGCACAGGGAATAAAAAACCATCAACAGAAGGATTTCCTGTATATAAGGAAAATATACAGGAAAATGGATCACCCTGATTTATGTCGCGGAAGATTCTAATCAGTTAAATGTAAAATATGGATAGTAAATGCCAACGGGAAAACCTGTAGCTTTTGTGACTTCTCAGCTGAGGGCAGATAGTCTAACTTTGAGGGCACTTAGGATCTGTGTCTGCGTTGCACTAATTCTTATTTCGTGCAGGAGGAATAGGGTGGTGGTGGAGGATTGGCATTTGTGATAAGCTGAGGCTGTCAAGCCAAACTGAGGGGCCCTAGCCCAACCGATGGACAGGAAATGTCTGACCCCAAGGGCATTTGTGCTATTCCTGATCACAGAGATTGGAAGGAGCCTCAAACTGGTGCTGACCCATGGGGATGTAGGTTGGTTTCTCTGTTGCCTTGGTTTTGAGCCTTTTTGTTTTTCCACCTTGGGCTTCCCTCTCCAGGTAAAAAAAGCAGTAACCACAAGGCAGAAACCATATTATTTTAGCTCCTCTTGTCTGGAGAGCGGGCAACACTTAGGTGCAGTAATCTTTTGGCTGTCCCTGTCTGGAATTAATGTTCACCCTCACGCAGCAGTCTGCCACTTGGGTGGCTGGCATTTTGGGTTGGGCAGTCTGGGTTTGTGCCTGGCCAAGCCAGCTGAGGGGAAGTTCGCCTGCCACGTTTGGTTGTGGACACATTCTGTGTAAGGTGCTTACCCCTTGCTCAGTAGAGGCATCCCCTGCAAATATGGCGAGGTGGCTTTCTTTGCCCTTTGGGTTCCTTTTGACCATAAACTTAGCAGTGAGGAGGCAGGACCTTGATGGTCATATCCCCCGAGAGGCTAGCTGACTTTTTACCCAGTTGGTGCTGAAGATGGACAAATGATTAACCCCCTGGAATCTCTGGTTAGACCCCAGTTGTGGTCATGAGTTCAGCCTTTTGAACCGCAGGCTGAAATTGTTTTTCCAGCGCTCTACCCAATCGGGTGTCCCCGCCTGGACTCTGCTATGGAAGCGCTCCCTTGGGAAATAGTGGTGGGCAGGGGGGCGTGGGAAGAGGAGGGAGGAAGCCTCCAGCTGCTGCTGGCCGGCCCTGCGTTCCTCTGAGGAGGTAGGGAAGGGACCCTCGAGATGAGTGGGAGACAGGAAAGGAGCTGCAGTCTGGAGGCCCGAGTGGGAGCCGCTCCTGGCCCGCCGCCCGCCGGGCCGCTTCCTTCCCCTGACATGACAGCCCTGCCGGCCTGGCTCCCCGCCACCTGGCAGCGGCCGCCGCGGCACATGACTCCTCCGCCCTCTGCCCTGGGGGCTGGCGGGGCCCAGGCGGGGCCCAAGCGGGGCCCAAGCGGGGGCTGGGAGTGATCTGCTCTGGAACTGGCCGTCCCTGCTGGTCGGGGCTGCCAGGTGCGGCCCGCGCTGCTTCGCTGGGAACTGGCCTTCCTCTTCCAGTCCTAACGCGCTTGGCCATTTGTCCCTTCTAGGAGCCAGCGGAGGGGAACACCTGCTGTCTCTACCTGAGAGAGACGCCGCCTGGGGTTCACCTTCCCTGGCCTCAGTGTTCTTTACACGTCAAACGGGTCACCCTGATTTACCTCTCAGTTACTGGAGTCAAAGGAGATGGACCCGCTGCAGTGCATAGGAAGGTGCTTAGGTCCGCTCCAAGGAGACACCGCCTCCGCGGTGCCATCCACGCCAGGGGCCGCGTGACAGCTTGGGGTCCGCGCAGAAGGCTGCCTCAGCGAGGCGGCAGCTGCGCCCCTGCTTTATCTTTTAGAGGCTGGGAGACTTGGTGCTATTTCTGGCCTTGGTTTCTATGTAAAATCCAGGTTGGTGGGGGAGTTGTGTACACTCCTCTGCCCTAACCTCTTCATAGGAAGTTAGGTTAAATCCACAAAGTGGTGGGGACCTTGTTCAATAGGGATAGATTTCACAGGTAGCCCCAAAGTGGGGGATTTGGCGAATGTGCCAATAAACTTGGTTTAAATTCTAATTCTGGCTCTGCTACTGGCTTCAGTTACCCTCCCCGATCTTCCCACCTCATTCCCTCCCTTCCTCTTTTTTTTTTGAGATGGGGTCTTGCCCTGTTTCTCAGGCTGGAGTGCGGGGGAAGGTGGGGTCAGTCTTGGCTCACTGCAGCCTGGAACTCCTGGGCTCCAGTGATCCTCCTGCCTCAGCCTCCCAAGTAGCTGGGACTAAAGACATGTGCCACCACACCCAGCTATTTTGTAAAAAGTTTTTGTAGAGAAGGGATCTTGCTCTGTTGCCCAGGCTGGAGTCTTTTTCTCTTTTTAGAGACACTTTATCACATTCACCTCTGCTCTGTAGCAGTGTCTTCAAAGTGATCTTTCTTTCAAGTGGGGTTGAGTTTGTCTAGAAGGCTCTTGAGCATTTTCCCAGTGATAGGGTGATAGGCCTTACTTTTTTGAAATTGGGGTAGGGGAAAGAGACATGAAAATATCACAAGTTCTAGAAACCAGGATTTGAGCAGTCTTGTTGAAGTTGCCCAATCCCACCTTGAAGTGATCTGCATCCAAGAAAAAGGTTTTGTGATGGTGGTGGTGGAATGTTTGGGGATTAAGAGTTTGCTGTGTGGATTAACAAGCTGGAGCTGGAAATGTCTAATGAAACTGACAATGATGCCTTCCTGGATCAACTCACCTGTGTGTCACATGACAAGCTTGAAGAGGACTCAGGAACATTCAAACCCAACCTTCTCATGGAACGGAAGCCCGAAGGGGGCAAATGCTTAAAGTCACACAGCACAATGGTTGTGTTGGCCAAAAACCAGAGTTGTCTCCCTCAGTGATTACAACCAGATGTAGAATTAGTTTTGTATGCCCACCACTCTATTGCTTTTCCCCCTTAAACTTCTATTCCTTCTTATTGGGGGAAGGAGAGCTCCCTTACAGATGGTGTACGTTAGGGTTTACTGAACCAGGCACCCACACCCTATTTAGCTTTAGACCTATACTCTGTTTACAGGATGGGCAATCAGCAGCTGAAAACTAATTGAATTTGGAATTAAACCTTTCTCCCTCTACCTAGCTCCCTTCAGCAACTAGTCACTCCCTGGTTCTTGTATCCACATGGTGAGTTGTTCATTAATAGAACCTTTAGCAGCAAGGCTAGGGGAAGCTGTTTGTACTTGCCAAAGGCCATTCTCCATGAACGTAGCTGGGAATAGGTGACCCCCAATTTAGAATGGGGGTGTGTATAATTTTCTTAAGAAGTTGGCTGAAGTTTCATCATAGTAATAACTACCATTTATTGTGTCTCTAACATGCCAGCAGCTTTTACAAACATTAATTTTTGTGGCTCGAGAAACAACCCTGCAAGGTAGGAGGCAGCATCCTTGTTCTTATGGATGCAGAATCTGAGATTCAGCAAGGCTAAGAAACTTGTACAAGGTAAAGTGGCTGGCAAAGAGCAGAGGATTCAAACCCAGGTCAGTCTGGCCACAAAGTGATCACACTGCCCTGCTGCCCACTGGATATCCAGCTCCAGCCTTGCCTAAGAAAACATGTTGCTAGTTTTTGAGAATGAATGGGAAAGGAGCTGGAACAAAATATGCCTGAATATCTGACACTTTATACCATGGTGTCTGGTGTTTTTGAATATTAAGTTTTCTAGATTGAGGTTATCACAACTCTTGCCCTTGTCTTCCTTTTTATTACTTCTAGAGTAATTGCAGGTTTAACATCTTCTATCATGTTAAAAACAAAGTTATTTTTCTGATTAAAAAATACCTGTTTATGTAGAAAATACAGATGTACAAAGAGGACAAGTCTCAAACTATATACCAGCTTCTGGTTAAGAATGTGTGTACGGGAGCTAGACTTGCAAGGGTATGTATCCCTGCTCTGCAATTTATGATTTGTATGACTTTGGACTAGTCACTTCTGTGCCCGTTTCCTATCTGTGAAGTTGGAAATATCCTACTTTATTAGGTTAACATCAAATGAGTTAAGAGCTGCAAAGCCCCCAAAGTGACTGAGAAGTTTAGTATTTTAATAAACTTCTGGTCTTCCTCTCTGATCTGTGTATACATGTGTAAATATACATGTTAGTATGCATATAAGCCAAAGTGAAATATTTTTCAAACCAGCTGCTTTTCATATAATTACATCGTGATCATCTTTCCTAACTTCTAAATAACCTTCTCCATCACCTGACAATTGCCTAAAACCCCATGATGTGCTGGCGTGAATGGAACTGAATCCGTGTTACTGGGCATGCAGATTTCCAGTTTTGCACTAACATAATGCATTTTAAAACAAATTTGAGTAGTTGTTGTGCCATGAATGGTATCTGGGTGACAGGAACTTCAAGCTCTTTTCAGAGCACACCTAATCCTCCCTCCCCTAGTCTAAATGAAAATAAGGATCAGGAACTACTCCCTTCGGAGCTCAGAACCTGCCTTAATTCTGAGGCAGCACTGTGAACTTTTCATACGTCAGCCCTAAGTGGGGAACTCACTCTGGTTCTCCCCTCTCCCTGCCTTCAAATCTAGAAAAACCATGTTTCCACGTTTAATATCTGATGTCTCGGTTCCCAATAAATCACAAATCAGAAAGTTCTGTTGTTCCATTATTGCTATGTCTGAGGTGCCCCATAAGAAGCCTGTCCATAAAAGGGCTTAGAGGGGAAGCCCTGCTCCCTGTTTCCCAGATCGGACTCCTAAATCCTGTCCTTCAGGATGGAGTGCTGCAATCCCTTTTATGCCATGCTGGGCACTGTACCTCTGCTATTTTAGTTTTATGAGATTCTGATGACATGCTTATTTGACTTTATTGACACAGAACCCTCCTGCTGGTCTCAAGATTGGTAGAAACCATTGATTAATCCCCTCTTAACTCCCCCCGCCCCCCGCCCCGCCAACGCCTGCACTGTTTTCCACTACTAGCAAATCAATAGGTCATGTTTAATGACACTACTCTTGCCTAGCCACTTTCAGGTGTATTATATATGCAGACTCAAGGGATGTATTTGTCCATTGCGTCTGAGCTCCAAAGAGGCAAGAGTGATGGGCAGAAGTGATTTGGGGTCAGTAGTCATGGAGTATACCTCTTAAAAGGTTTACAGCTTTAATGAGATTTTTCTCCTACTGTCTTAGACAAGAAATCTCCAAATGTTGGAAACTTGGTGCTTTAAACAGTATACGTTCTAAAGGAATTCAACCGCATTTCAGGACCTGTTGACTGACCAACCTCAGACACAGCCATATCCGAAGACATTAAAGGAGAGGGCTTGATGTTCCAATTGAGGGAGCGCATCATCGTCTCTCAGAAAGAGTCTAATATGGTGATGAGTCTGCCAAAATTACAGAGGGGCTAACGTGACCTTTCTTTGTGTTTTTCTGGAGCAGGGATTCCTGGTCACCTCCCTTGCTCTTTTCTTCCTGGATGAAACAAGAAGATAATCAGGGTGTCTGTGCACACCAGGACTCAGAAGACAAAGGGATGGGTTCTGATTTTGAGGACTCTGAGGACAGGGAAGGGGACCCAGAAGAAAGAGAAATGGGCTCTAATCCACATGACACAAACAAGAGAGAAGGCCATCCGGAGCCGGAGATGGGCTCCAACCCACAGGACTCAAGGCACAGGGAAGCAGTGCCCGACATCTGCACAGGTGAGGAGAAAGCTGGGATTTCTATGCAAGTTTAATCCCCCACTGCCACCTTTTTCTGTTGCAGAGGGGCAGCTGAGTGAGGAAGAAGGCGTTTCTGTCCGTGGGGAAGAGGATGACCAATCCGGTGTAGCTGACATGGCGATGTTCCCAGGACTGTCTGAGTCTGACAGCATATCCCGGAGCCTCCGGGAGGACGACGACGAGAGTGCTGGGGAGAACCGGCTGGAGGAGGAAGAGGAGCAGCCGGCCCCTCCCGTACTTCCCTGGAGGCGACATCTCTCCCTGGGGAGTCGGCACCGAGGTGACAAGCCCGCCCACCGCCGCTTCCACCGGCTCCACCACCCCATGGCCGTGGACCTCGGGGAGCTGGATAGCCTGGTGGCCAGCATCATGGACGCGCCCACCATCTGCCCCGACTGCGGGGAGAGCTTCAGTCCTGGCGCCGCCTTCCTGCAGCACCAGCGCATTCACCGCCTGGCTGAGGCCGCTGCCGCCGCCAGCCTGGAGCCCTTCGGCCTGGCGGGCGAGTGCGACGCGATGGTGGGCATGATGGGGGTGGGTGTGGCGGGGGGCTTCGGGGCCGGGCCCCCGCTGGCCCGGCCCCCGCGCGAAAAGCCCTTCCGCTGCGGGGAGTGCGGCAAGGGCTTCAGCCGCAACACCTACCTGACCAACCACCTGCGCCTGCACACGGGCGAGCGGCCCAACCTGTGCGCCGACTGCGGCAAGAGCTTCAGCTGGCGCGCCGACCTGCTCAAGCACCGGCGCCTGCACACGGGCGAGAAGCCCTACCCGTGCCCCGAGTGCGGCGAGGCCTTCAGCCTCAGCTCGCATCTGTTGAGCCACCGGCGCGCGCACGCGGCGGCCAGCGGCGCGGGGGCGGCGGCGCTGCGGCCCTTCGCCTGCGGGGAGTGCGGCAAGGGCTTCGTGCGCCGTTCGCACCTGGCCAACCACCAGCGCATCCACACGGGCGAGAAGCCGCACGGCTGTGGCGAGTGCGGCAAGCGCTTCAGCTGGCGCTCGGACTTGGTGAAGCACCAGCGCGTGCACACGGGCGAGAAGCCCTACATGTGCTCCGAGTGCGGCGAGACCTTCAGCGTCAGCTCGCACCTCTTCACGCACAAGCGCACGCACTCGGGTGAGCGGCCCTACGTGTGCCGCGAGTGCGGGAAGGGCTTCGGGCGTAACTCGCACCTGGTGAACCACCTGCGCGTGCACACCGGCGAGAAGCCCTTCCGCTGTGGCCAGTGCGAGAAGCGCTTCAGCGACTTCTCCACGCTCACGCAGCACCAGCGCACGCACACGGGCGAGAAGCCCTACACGTGCATCGAGTGCGGCAAGAGCTTTATCCAGAGCTCCCACCTGATCCGCCACCGCCGCATCCACACGGGCAACAAGCCGCACAAGTGTGCGGGCTGCGGCAAAGGCTTCCGCTATAAAACGCACCTCGCGCAGCACCAGAAGCTGCACCTGTGTTAGGGGCTGGGTCCGCGGGAGGCTGCCGTCTGGGGAGCCTGTGGGGGGTAGATATCCTGGGACTGACCCAGGGGAAGGAAGTGGGGAAGGGGCGGGAGGGACAATCTGAGAGTGACTGGGGAGCCTTTGGTGTTTGGGGTTTCCTGAAGTGGGAGGAGTGTTGAGTAAGTTGGTCTTTCCCGGTGCTATACTTGCCTCCTCTCCACGGAAGAATTGTTCAGGAGATGCGCTTGGGGTGATGACTTCCTTAAATACACGCTGTAGGGGGTGAAGAGCTTGGAGGACCAGGCACTTTGAGGAAGGGCAGTTCGTGGGCTGGGGTGGGAACAGGATGGCGGGCAATAGACTAGGGTAGGCCGCGATGGCCTGTAGAAGGTTGCGGGGAGAGGGTTTAAATGAGGGTTATGGGGCGAAATAAAACCAAGTATAAGTGATTCTATCTTGGTCCCACCAAGAGTTTGCCCGATCTCCACACATCACCTGTTGTCTCACAAAAAGTAGGGGAACCTTGTCAGTCACATAGGACAGGATATTTAATGTACTTTTCCTTTCTCTGAGCCACAGTTAGCTGCTATTTTGAGGCATCCAAGGGGAAGTGGGCTGAAAAACGCCACACTCATTTCAAGGGGCAATGTCTGGGGTTTAGAAATTCATTTATAACTGGTTCTCTGATGTGGGAAATCCTGATTCTGTCCCGGGTTCTTTGCTACTTCCTTGAAAATACTCTAGCTTCATGCTGGGTCAAGGTGGTTTACCTGGATGACCCCCCTCCCCCGCCCTCGCCCATCCCAGGTGTGTGCCACACCCAGTATTTCTTTCAGGTCTCAACTGTGGTGTTTTAAGTGCAGGGAAAAGGAACAATCACAGCTATGTGTGACTTTCCTTTTCCCACCTCACCTTGATGTAGGTGTTTCAAGTGAACTTTAGACCAACAGTTGCCCAGTGACCTGCTAAAAAGTCAACTAGCTCAGAGTTTTGCTGGCCTTTATGTGAGAAATCCAAGAAAGTGTTCACTTTTTTGGGATGCGAGACTCCTTGGTCTCATTTGCCTTCACTTTGCATTTGTTAGTGACCTCCACTAACCCCCACTTCCATGCATATTGACGAGGGATCTAGTCTAAGTAAGAATGTCTTTTGCCTGCGCGTGGAGGCACAGTAGAAATCTCAAGGCTTTACCCAGAAGAGCCCAGTCAGGGAGAGGTGTAAATGCAAAATTGCCAAATAGCACAAACAATGAATGTTTTCTGGTTGTTATATAGATGCCAAAATAGCACTTTGATATTTGCAAAGTGCTTTATGCTTTTTAATAATTGTTAGCTGTTTCTCACATCATTGTGAGTTAGATCAGTATTATGACCGCTGTCTTAGGGAAGGCCTGGGAACAGGAGTGTGCAGGCTGTCCTGAAGAGAGGCTGAGGACAGTGTGAATAATTGTAGCCTGACCTTTTGCATTCTCCAGCTCAGCTGCTAGGAAGACTTACTTGTCATGATTTATATAATAAAATTAAGGACACTGAAAATTCTTATGCTTGATGAAAAACTTAAGGCTAGCCTAGAAGGGCCAAACATGTCCTTATTGACAAAGCTGGTCTTTGTCGCCTAATTAGGGTATCCTAGCTATGTTCCATTTCTAGTAAGGGGCTGTAGTTAGATGACTCTTGTATAGATTTCAGTTACTTATGCTGAAGATCCCTGTGCTAGGTTAGCCTTTAGAAGTTAGAGTTGTGGAAAGCAGTATTGTTTTCTTCTCTAGTGATTGTTACCCTACACATTTCATGGAAGCATCTTCACAAAATATCAGACACAGTGGAAGGGGGAAAAAAAGCTACGAGATTGTTTTTACACTTTTAGCAAAGTTTCTGTGGATGCTAGTAATTTATACTTGATCAGTTGTATTCTAGTAAAGAACCTCTTTGGGGACTGTAGGAAAGCATGTTTTTGTGGTTATAAAAACACTTAAAAATCCTGATAATTCTGGGCTTGTATAATGCCTGTTGATCTTGCCCTCTTAATCAGTTTATTGTTATTCACAAATGCAAATAGGTTTTCAAACTACAGACAGTTTTGAAAGACATTAATTCTCATTTTCTTCTAGTCAGGAGTAATACAAGCAAACAAGTGTCCGTTTTGAATTCTGATTTGTAATCTGAATACTAAACATATTAGACCCACCTGAAAATAATATAGCCAATTTCTAGGTAATCTTACTGCTTTGTGGGTTTCTTTCCATGTACATCTACCTCTTCCAGCTGTTTTAAGTTTTCTCAAGTCTGTGCCTATGAAATCTCATCCAACTTTTGATTATTCATGGATTGATTATCCGCTTTTTTTTTGCTTTTTTGCTGCCATTGCTATGCCTGGTCTCGTCTGCATCAAATATACTACATATCAGCAACTTTAGAGAATGGGTTCAACAGGGAGTGGAGAGTGAAGCTAATGTAAAATAGTTTAGTGGCAGTGGGAATCTTTGGACTTCATTTACCTCTCTCATTATTTCTATTACCATGGATAAAAAAGTCAGCTGCTACGTTGATATCCCTTCTATGAGCACATTCTTAGCAGAAGAAAACAATCCAACTACCAACACCCGACTCTATTGGTGCATTTAAAATGTGATTCCATTTTTTCTTACAATTCTTCAGGGAACTTACCTGCATTAAGTGAGGTTAAATGCATTCAGGAGGTTGTTTGTTTCTTCTATCTAGTTTTAGAATAATATTTCTTCGGCAAACCCTGCTAACTGCGGTTCACCCTTGAAAACGTTAATCTGAGGACTTTTTCCACCAACTCATTAATGATGGTGGAAGCAAGTGTATTATTTGTTTCCTGGAGAATTTGATGAAGAGCAGTCTTCCTCTGCTGCCCTTTACTAAGCAAAACCTGGAGCAATTTAAATAGGCTAAATGGTTTTGATTAAATCTTGAGCTCCGAGTTGGAAGGAGAAAATGAGAAGTTAACCCCTTGAGCCATGTGGTCTCTTTACAATCAAGAGACTGTACATATGTGAAAAAATACAAATTAAGGACCTGTGTTCATAGACAATCTAAACTGTGTTTCTGAAGTTTGTGCACATTTTTCTTCACTGTAATGTTATTTTACAGCTGTTTGTTAAAATAGTGAATAATTTAATGATCCTAAAAGTAACAGGTTTCGTGTGAGTGTGCTTGTATACGTGAGATTTGCCTTATTTTCAGGTTGTTTTATTTAACGATGGTTCCTTGGACAGCATTCTGGTGTTCAGCAACCAATATGGAATATTTGTCATTAAATCCATATCAGTCTTTTACCATGTCATTCTTCTTTGCCACACATTAAATGTCACTCAGCTCTATCTATGGAAGCTATGTTCTTGTAGAACAAGGG